GACCTAGTATTTGATAGCACAAAAGTGTGGCCATACTAAGTTATACTCTCTTAGTTATTTTAAAATGTATAATTAAATTGCATTTAAATTAAATTATTGATTTAATCGAACATTTTAAAATAAGAGAGTGTAATTGAATTGCTTTAACACAAAGGATAAATGCTTGAGGGGATGGATACCCTATTTATCATTTACCAGTGATTATTACTCCATTAACCAGTGATTAGTATGCATTGTCATGTCTGTATAAAAGTATTTCATATACCCCATAGATATATATACTCTACTATGTATTCTTAAAAATAAAATTTGAAAAAAGAAAAATAATATTTAATGGAACTTCATGGGAAAAGTGTATGCAGAGGAAAAGGTACACTTTTGAAGTTAATGGATGAATAAAAAATTGGGAAGAAGCCTAACAAAAAATTGGCAGAGGAAGCTAATTGAAGGTTTCTCATAGAAATTAAGGCAAGAAAGCTTTACAAAAGAATGAATGGATGGAAGGTTAGCAATGTCAAAGGTCAATTAAAGTTCAAATGAGTCAAAAACCAAGGTTTCCTCTAAATTTGACTACTGGAAATCACTAATGACTTTGTGACTATGCCCTGACTACCATGAAGAGAAGTCCTTGGGTTCTGGGAATGAAGTAACCAAGACGATGGACTGCAAATTAAAAAGAAAAGCAATATGAGGTTATGTAATTACAGCGTTACTGGAAGCTATCAACCCGATTAGACCATTTTAATTACAACACCAGCCTGGCCTTTGAAGTGGCTATAATCATTTTTCATCTTCAAAATATTTTGTTCTTAGGAATGCAAACTAAAGACTAAAAGTCTTTAAATAATAGTTTGGACCCTTTGTTACATAAGAAAAGAAAAAAAATAAACAATTGTTAGACTTAAAATTATTCTGTTATGTGGAAATAAGATCACCTGTCATTGTTGTTCATGACACCCACTACTTAGAGTATAAAATCATTCTGAGAAGTTAGAGACACCTACACTCAGGAAACTCATCATTAGCATTGAACTGAATCTCTAGTCCCTGACACCATGAGATACTATGGCAGCTACTACAGAGGCCTGGGATATGGCTGTGGAGGCTTTGGTGGTCTGGGCTATGGCTGTGGCTGTGGAGGCTACAGATATGGCTCTGGCTATGGAGGCTATAGATATGGCTGCTGCCGCCCATCATGCCGTGAAGGATATGGATTCTCTGGATTCTACTAAAAAACTTGCTGATTCTCATACTCTAACTCCAAGATCTTGCCCGTATGCTTCAGCAAGGCGAACACTTTTCTCAATGTAGAGAAAATACCTACCATTTTTTGGCTTCATGCTCCAGAAGGAACTAGCCATCAGTTTTTATGGAAGAATCTGGAAT